AACTCCACAAATCTTCATTGAAGGCTGTTTTGCCAGATCAACACTGCAGAGGCACCTACTAGGGTTCAAAATAAATGTTGGGGCCGGGCGCGGAGGCTCATGCCTGTAATCCCAGCACTTTTGGAGGCTGTGGCAGGTGGATCACCTGAGATCAGGAGTTCGAGACCAGCCTGGCCAACATGATGAAACCCCATCTCTACTAAAAATACAAGAATTAGCCGGGCATGGAGGCGCGCACTTGTAGTCCCAGCTACTTGGGAGGCTGAGGCAGGAGAATCGCTTGAACCTGGGAGGCAGAGGTTGCAGTGAGCCGAGATCGCGCGACTGCACTTCAGCCTGGACGACAGAGCAAGACTCCGTCTTAAAAATAAATAAATGTTGGCTAGGATCCCTGCCATTGATTCATTCAACAAACATTCAACAAGCCCCTACTATATACCAAGCCCCATACTGTGCACCAGGAATACGGAGATGAATAGACTCTAGTCTGGTAGCAATGCGACCGCAGCTGTAAAAACTGTGTTTCTACAACTGTCTTCCCATTTGGATCTCAAGAAGGTACTGAGGGGTCTCTTCTTGCTATGGTACTAGGCTGTAATGGTTCAATGAAAAAAAAAAAACGAAAGGAATAGAGGAGTGGGGAGCTGGGGGAGTGTCCAAAGGAGGAATTTCTAGTCGAAATCAGGGAAACTCCAAAGAAATACGGCAACACGTATGTCTGAGCGACCAATAATTTAAAAGATGACCTTTATTAAGTGCTTTCTCCATAGCTATTACAAAGGTACCCGTTTTGCTTGGATTGTCTAGATTCTTCTGGCAGCGGAGTCCTGGGCACAAGCGTCCTCTCCTCTGGACCTGATCACGAAGAGAGTAGCGCCGGGCGCTCAGTTCCCGTCCCAGCTTTAGGCGAACGGAACTGCGGTTCGGCGGCCTGCGAGGGTGCCCGGAGGCTTTTCTCCAGCACTCCCGCCCTAGCAACGTGCGCCTGCTGCTAGGGGCGGAGGCGCGGGAGGGCTCGGAGGCTGTTCCCACCCCCAGGCTCCGCGTTCCCGCCGGCCCCAGCTCCAGCCCCGCAGCCCACCGGTGGGTACTGAGCCTGAGGTGGGAGAAAGGGGCATAGCGGCAGACTAGGAGCGGGCAACCCTCGCCCTTTGGTCGAAGCGGAGAGCGGTTATGAGGGCCAACCTTGGGCTGGGTGGCGCTAGGTTCCCATCTTCGGGGACTCTTCTCCCCGCTTTCCACATACACATAAAAAATAAGCTTTAGGCCGGGCGCGGTGGCTCACGCCTGGAATCCTAGCACTGTGGGAGGCCGAGGCGGGTGGATTGCCTGAGCTCAGGAGTTCGAGACCATCCTGGGCAACACAGTGAAACCCTGTCTCTACTAAAATACAAAAAATTAGCCGGGAGTGGTGCCGTGCGCCTGTAGCTACTTGGGAAGCTGAAGCAGGAGAACTGCTAGAACCCGGGAGGCGGAGGTTGCAGTGAGCCGAGATCGCGCCACTGCACTCCAGCCTGGGTGACAGAGCGAGACTCGAGACTCCGTCTCTTGAAAACAAAAACAAAAACAAATTAAGCTTTAGTTGTTCATATAATGGGCAGGGAGAGGAGCATTTGCCATCTGAAGCGACAGAAAGGAAAAACTGCACACAAGTCGTCCCCAAAATTTGAGGCAACCGTGAGAGTGGTGGCCTAGAACTGGCTCCCTGTGTGACTCTAGGCAAGACCCTCTTATTCCCTGGGCCTCGGTTTCCCCTATCTGTACCATTAGAGGGTCGAACCAGACCAGCTTCCAGGTGTTTCTACTCATACTTTTCTTTCTTTGAGCATTGTTTTGGCGACTAAAGATGCCTTGGTCTCCCAGAGTGTAAGACAGAAGTGTGCAGAGGGAGATTTGGGGAGACGGAGGGAGATAAGATATCAGCATTTGCATTAACGGGACCAGGGAAATAAGGTCCAGTCCACCCGGCTCTGCCCCTGTGACCTTCAGCAAGTCACAGCCCTCTGAGTCCCAGTTTCTTCATGGAATAGAACAGTCGGATAGGTACTGGTGTATATCAAGGAATATTGCACTGGAGAGTTAAAAGAGAATTCTCTGCTTTCTGTTTAGGGTGGTTTAGAGTGACTACTGGATATCCCAAGGCCTTTGGAAAGCAGATTGGAATAGAAAGAAGTGATGGGATTCAGACCGAGGCCTGGTTCCAACTGGAACCAACAGGGACATCCAGAGCCATAACTGAATCTGTAGATTTTCCCATGTCCTCTCCAGCCTTTCTGGGTCTGGAGCCTGGGATGAAACAGGGTGACTGCTCTCTAAGGGATATGTTGTTGGGCAGGTTAAAAGGGCGCTTATGTTGTTGGGTCCCTAAAAAGTGTACCACTGGGCCGGGCACGGTGGCTCACACCTGTAATCCCAGCATTTTGGGAGGCCAAGGTGGGCGGATCAACTGAGATCGGGAGTTCGAGACCAGCCTGACTAATATGGAGAAATCCTGTCTCTACTAAAAACACAAAATTAGCTGGGCGTGGTGGCAGGCGCCTGTAATCCCAGCTACTCAGGAAGCTGAGGCTGGAGAATCGCTTGAACCTGGGAGGTGGAGGTTGTGATGAGCTGAGATGGTGCCATTGCACTCCAGCCTGGGCAACAAGAGAGAAACTCCATCTCAGAAAAAAAAAAAAAAAATAGCGTACCACCAAGCCGACTCTTCATCTTAGTATTCCATTCACTCATTCAACAGGTATTTATTTGCCTTGCGTTCATTCTCCTAGGGGTCTTTATTTACCTTGTAAATCTCTTTTCAGTGCAAACATGCTTAGACAGAGAAGAGATTAACTTCAGTGGCTTCCCACTAATTACAGAGATTAAGAAGTGGCTGCCTGAACTATTTTCCAAAGGATACACATTACAAATTATTGAATAGGGCAGCTAACCAAGAAGATCCTATTGGTTTGGGGGTAAGTAATTCTAAAAGTTATCTTTTCCTTAGTAACAACATGTATTCTTCTTTTTATTAAACAGGGAACACAACTTCCAGCAGCCACAAGGGATGCTGCTACTCAGGTGCCAACTGAAACAAGCTCCTCCACAGAAGGTTTCGTTTAGGTTTTGTGTCGTGATGGGGAAACAGCAAAGCAAACTCAAACACAGCACTTATAAATACGGGTACTGCAATCCTCCCCTGGGAGCCCAGGTTTATTGGGTCTCTCATTTTCTATACTCTTTTTAGCAGGCCTGATGAAATTATAGAAGAGAGAATTCAAACTAAAGCTTTTCAAGAGTATAGCCCAGCTCACATGGATACCGTCTCTGTCGTGGCTGCTTTGAACTCAGACCTTTGTGTCTCTGGAGGGAAAGATAAGGTGGGGTTTGCAGTGTTTCCCGGGAAATGAACAGTAATGAAACTACAATCTTCACTCTCTTCAGACAGTTGTGGCCTATAATTGGAAAACTGGAAATGTGGTGAAAAGGTTCAAAGGACATGAACATGAGATCACCAAGGTAATTTTCAAATGATTATTATGAAGGCAATCTATTTCAGTGTTGTTGTTTTTTCCCTGAGCAGGTAGCCTGTATTCCCAAATCCAGCCAGTTCTTCAGTGCCTCTCGTGACAGGATGGTCATGATGTGGGACTTGCACGGTTCCTCACAACCAAGGCAGCAATTGTGTGGCCATGCCATGGTGGTCACCGGATTGGCTGTGAGTCCAGGTAAAACAAAGCGGACCTCTTCCCAATGCCTTCACAGGCTGTCTTCTCACCATTGTTTCCAAAGACTCATCACAGCTGTGCACTGGCTCTCGGGACAACACCCTGCTTCTGTGGGATGTGGTGACAGGACAGAGTGTGGAAAGAGCATCTGTCTCCAGGAACGTGGTATGAACTCAAACTTGGTACAGAACAGGGCATGGAGAAGTTCTGAACATTTTGCTTTTTCTAGGTCACTCACCTGTGCTGGGTCCCCAGAGAACCATACATACTACAGACCTCTGAAGATAAAACCCTCAGGTGGGCTTACTGAGCAGCTGTGAAAGTGTTTCACAAGCTAATTTCCTGCCCTAATCTCTTTCAGATTATGGGACAGTCGGGGGCTGCAGGTAGCTCATATGTTTCCTGCAAAGCAGCACATTCAGACCTACTGTGAAGTCAGTGTGGATGGACACAAGTGTATCTCCTGCAGCAATGGCTTTGGAGGAGAAGGCTGTGAAGCCACGGTAGGAGACTGTGTGAGGTCCAGGTATCTGGTACTATGAGCTGGTCCATGTCATTACTTTGCAGTTGTGGGACCTAAGACAGACTCGAAACAGAATATGTGAGTATAAGGGGCATTTCCAGACTGTCGCATCCTGCGTCTTTCTACCAAGAGCATTGGCCTTGATGCCTTTAATTGCTACCTCATCACATGATTGCAAGGTGAAGATTTGGAACCAAGATACTGGAGGTAAGCAGCCTGCTGTTAGTTCTCCTCAAAAGGCCTAATCTGCTGGTCCCCCTTTCCCCCCCAGCCTGCCTTTTCACCTTGTCTCTGGATGGATCAGGACCCTTGACTTCTCTGGCTGTTGGTGACGCCATCTCCTTATTGTGTGCAAGTTTTAACAGAGGAATTCACTTACTCAGAATGGACCACAGCCAAGGGCTGGAACTGCAGGAAGTGGCAGCATTCTGAGGCCAAGAGACACTCACTGGACAATATCAAACCATGGCTCCTCCTCAGCATGGCTTTGTGTCTTTCCCAGTTATCTTGAGGGGAGTGGGATGTAGGGCTGGTATTCTTTGCTTAGGTTCATTTACAAGATGTATCAGTGTTGTAAGTCCAATAATTTAAGTCCAGTGATTCAAAATCAGGTATAGAGTCCAGAAACATGGACTACACATAAGGTTCTCTATTTAAGTTAAATACAAATGCAACTTTTTAGTGAGCTTTTAGGACTACTCTTCAAAAAAAGTGTATTGCTCAGAATGATGACCTGTAAATGTAAGAGTGGCAGGCCTCTGTCTGTGAAAGTCAGAACACAGGGCTCGAGCCTCTGGAACTGACCCTTTGCAAGTCTTTACAAAAGAAAAAAGGCAGTGGGGAGAGAGAGTGTTTTGGTTACATCAGAAATAATTGAGATGGGAAAGAATAGTGCAGCTCCATAGAGGAGACGGACTGTAGACAATGAGATTAAGCTTCAATCACTGCTCCTCAGCAATGTGAAGAATCAAAGTCAGGGCAAGAAAGCGAAAGCTTGGACTTCTATTCAAAGTGGCAGCAGAGTGGGAGGGCGGTACCCTTCTAGCCCAGTGCTGCTGAGCTTGTGTGAAAATCAGACCTGAGATGGCTTGAAGCAGCCAAGAACCACATGGGCATTGCCCAGAATTACAGGAGTTAGCACACCAGCTCTACAGATAAGAAAACATTGAAATTCAAAGATTAAGGCCAAAAATATCTCACTTGCAATTTTAATATTTTCATTTGGATTTATATAAATGAAACATATATATGTTTTGGAATGGCCAGAGTGAGGCAAAGGGGATCCCTGAAATAACATTAGAACATACAGGAAAAACGAGGCAGGCAGATCACTTTAGGTCAGGAGTTCAAGACCAGCCTGTACGTGCGTGCCTGTAGTCCCAGCTACTCGGGAGGCTGAGATGGGAGAATCACTTGAACCTGGGAGGCAGAGTTTGCAGTGAGCTGAGATTGTGCCACTGCACTCCAGTCTGTGTGACAGAATGAGACCTTGTCTTGAAAAAAAAAAAAACAAAAAACCACATACAGGAAAAAAGAGAGGGATGGAGTCAACTGTGCCCCAGACATTAAGCCCCCTTCAGTGAGGAGGGGCAAGGTGCTCAGGCCTGCCTGTGTGGCCCCCAGGAGTCAGACCTCAGCCTCATGCTCACTGGTCCATTTTCCTCCAGGGAAAATGGAGTTCTTTCTGCCTTCAGAGATGCCCACACATAAGGCACATGAGGCTGTTGGTGACACCATCACCAACACTGGAGATTCCCTTTCTGACAAGTCCCAGCCAAAGAAAGATTTTGCATTTGTCTTCTCTGTCCTCTGCTTGTCTCTGATACCAGTGACTGACAGCCACCTTCCTTCTTCCCTCTCTTGGTGTGATCATGGCTAACTGCAGCCTCAATCACCAGGGCTCAATCAATCCTCCCTCCTTAGCCTCCTGAGTAGCTGGGACTGCAGGCATGCACCACCACACCTGGCTAATTTTTTGTGTGTTTGTGTGGTCTAAAACTCCTGGGCTCAAGTGATCCATCTGCCTCGGCCTCCTTAAGTGTTGAGATTACAGGTATGAGCCACCACATCCAGCTGAGAGTCTGTTCTTAAGCTAGTACAAAGAGTCAGACCCGACTTTGAATCTCCACTTCTCCATTTAGCTGGATGATCTTGGGCAAGTTATAAAATCTGTTTCCTCTTCACTTTATAACGTGGGTTTCATGATCATACCTCGCCACAGGGCTGTTCTGAAGACTGGACATAGCTATTTTAAATGCCAGGAAAGGCCAGGCGCAGTGGCTCAAACCTGTAATCCCAGCACTTTGGGAGGCCGAGGCAGGAGGATCACCTGAGGTCAGGAGTTTGAGACCAGCCTGACCAACATGGAGAAACCCCGTCTCTACTAAAAATACAAAAATTAGCCAGGCGTGGTGGTGCATGCCTGTAATCCCAGCTACCTGGGGAGCCTGAGGCGGGAGAATCGCTTGAACCCAGGAGGCGGAGGTTGCGGTGAGCCGAGATTGTGCCATTGCACTCCAGCCTGGGCAACAAGAGCGAAACTCCATCTCAATAAATAAATAAATAAGTAAATGCCAGGAAAGGTGGTGACAAATGGTAGCCATAATTATTTATTGTCCTCTCTGTCCAGACTAAATGTTCCCTTTTCCATATTAAACATTTACCATTCTGCCGGACGCGTTGGCTCATGCCTGTAATCCCAGCACTTTGTGAGGCCTAGGCGGGCAGATCACAAGGTCAAGAGATCGAGACCATCCTGGCCAATATGGTGAAACCCCGTCTCTACTAAAAATACAAAAATTAGCTGGGTGTGGTGGTGCCCGCCTGTAGTCCCAGCTACTCAGGAGGCTGAGGCAGGAGAATCGCTTCAACCGGGGAGGCAGAGGTTGCAGTGAGCTGAGATTGTGCCATTGCACTCCAGCCTAGGCAACAGAGAGAGACTCTATCTCAAAATAAAATAAAATAAAATAAAATAAAATAAACGTTTACCATTCCTTGATCCTTTTTTTTTTTTTTTTTTTTGAGATGGAATCTTGCTCTGTCGCCCAGGCTGGAGTGCAGTGGTGCAATCTCGGCTCGCTGCAAGCTCCGCCTCCCGGGTTGACGCCATTCTCCTGCCTCAGCCTCCCGAATAGCTGGGACTACAGGCGCCCGCCATCACGCCCGGCTAATTTTTTTGTGTTTTTAGTAGAGACGGGATTTCACCGTGTTAGCCAGGATGGTCTCAATCTCCTGACCTCGTGATCCGCCCGCCTAAGTGCTGGGATTACAGGCGTGAGCCACTGCGCCCGGCCTCCTTCATCCATTCTTAGATCTTATCCTCTAAACCTTTAGTCATCGTTTCACTCTCCTTTGATTCCTTGTTATGGGTCTTTCAACTCTGGAAAGACAAAGAGATAGTGGGAGAGGAAGCCCGGTCACTGAGCATCTACAGAGGGCTAAATATATTTATTCTCATTTGTTATTCCCAATATTCTCTGTATTGTGATTTCCATTTCACAGATGAGGAAGCTGAGGGCTAGAAACATGCAGTACTTTGCCCAAAGTCACACACATATTAAGAAGAGCTGAGGTATGAATCTGGGTCTGCCTGACTCAAAGCCCAAACGCTTTCCTTTGCATCGTGTCACAAAGTCATAGACCATGACATTGTTTGTATCTTCAAGACCAGTTATTAACTTTCTGGCTCCAAGGAGATCCCCTGCCCAAGTGCCTAGGGGCAGTAGACAGCTGTCTCAGGGACAGTCGTAGCATGTGCTGGATTATTAGTGCAGCAGCTGACACTTTTTCCCAGAAGGGAGAGAGGCAGCAAGTCAGAAAGTTCACGGGAATGAGTTGGGAGGGGGTCCCAGGGAAGGGGGACAGGCTGCCAGGAGAAGGAAAGTACACGGGAGAAAATAGTGGGGCTCTGATGAGTTAGTAGGGTTCTGTTACCAATAAAATTGTTTCCATAAACTGTACATGTGCTTGATGTCAAATTATCTATGCATTT